CAGGAGAGCTCCAGGTCCAGGTCAAAAACAATCAGCGCATAAGTCTCCTGAACTGGGGACAAGACGAGAGGATTCGAGAGCAGGAAGAGAGGCTTCGGAAGCAGGAGGAGAGGCTTTAGGAGCAGCATAAGAGGCTTCAGCAGCTGGCCGAGCCACAGAGCATCTTCAAGGAGCTGGTGCGTTGCCCCTCCTGGGGAGCCTGCCCTCCCAAGCCCTCTGGGCCTTTGTTTCCCCACCTCTAAAATGGGGCAGTGTAGCCCTCATGTGAAAGGTTACTTCTAAAGGCACCTGTGAGCCAGGTGGCTGTGGGAGAGAGGGGATGATTTTTCTAACCGGCCTCCAGCCTTCCCAGTGCCATGGGAGGCAGACACCAAGTTCTGGGGTCTCCAGCTGCAGTGGGTGGCTGCTGATTGCTTCTCTCTGTCCAGAACAATGAGAACAAGAGCGCACTGCAGTTGGAGCAGCAAGTAAAGGAGCTACAGGAGAAGCTTGGTGAGGTGAAGGACACGGAAACCTCCACCCCATCCAAAAAGGGCTGGGAGGCAGGCAGCAGCCTCTGGGGAGGGGAGGTACCAAGCCAGAGGCAGCTCCAGCCTGGGGGCTGGTGACCCCAGCACCATCCAGGGCAGTACTGTGACTGTTTCTTGCTTCCTGCCCTCTGACTTTTAGAGGTGGGTAGCCCTGGGCTCCTCTCAGGTCTGGACATCATCATCCCAGCTAGAGGCATGGAGCCCCCAATCACAGGGGAAGAGACAGTGCTATAACAGGCTCCTTATGCCAGCTGCAGTGGCTCACACCTGTAATCCCAGCACTTTGGGAGGCTGAGGCAGGAGAATCACTTGAGGTCGTGAGTTTGAGATCAGCCTGGCCAACATGGTAAAACCTCATGTCTACTAAAATTACAAAAATAAAAAATAAAAATTAGCAGGGCATTGTGGCGCATGCCTGTAATTCCACCTACTCTGGAGGCTGAGGCAGGAGAATCGCTTGAGCCCAGGAGGTGGAGGTTGCAGTGAGCTGAGATTGCACCACTGCACTCCAGCCTGGGCCACAGAGTGACACTCTTGTCGGAAAACAAAACAAAAAGTCTCCTTAGATTAAAACTGGATTCCAGCCTCGGTTCCACTGGTCACCATTCAAGTACTTTGCATCTCTAAGTCTCTGTTTCTTTAACTTCAAAGGGAAGTTAGCATTTTCCTTACAGAGGTGCTGAGGATTAAATGAGAAGAGGGTATGAGATTTGAGGCTGGGGAAGGAGGCATGGGGTTCTAGGAAAGGGAGGCAGTCACTTAGGCCTGGAGTAAGGGGACAGGGGCCTGGGCAGGCGACAGAGCCCCACAGTGCTGTTGCTACCCTGTTAATGGGCCCAGAATCTGGAAGCCAGCCACCACATGCCCTCACACCCAGGGTCTTCCTGCAGGTGGAGCTGAAGAGCCAAGAGGCTCAGAGTCTGCAGCAGCAGCCAGACCATTACCTGGGTCACCTGCAGCAGTACGTGGCCACCTATCAGCAGCAGGTGGCCGCCTATCAGCAGCTGACCTGTGAGAAGGAGGCGCTGTACAGGCAGTGCCTGCAACAGACCCAGCTAATGAAACAGCTGCAGCAGCAGGAAGTTTGGGGCAAAGCAGTGGCCGAGATGGCCTGCCAAAAGTTGCAGGAGACCCAGGGGAGGGAGCTGCCAAGGATGGGGCTGTGAGGGGGACGACCTGGCAAACTCCATCCCTTCTCACTCTGTCCTGGCCCCTTAGGAGCACCTGGAAGCGGCCAGCCAG